TTAATCTTCCACTGTGATTATTGACCCATTGATTATTTAGAAGTGTGACATGTAATTTCCAAGCATTTGCAGATTTTCCAGTAATTTTTCTGTTATTGACTTTTAATTCAGAGAGGACACACTGTAAGATTTCAATCCGTTGAGATTTGCTGAGACTTGTATAAGGTCCATGATATGGTCTATTTCGATAAACATCCTATGTGCACATGGGAAGAATAAGTATTTTATAGTGTTGTACACACGTGAATTAGGCCAAGTTGGTTAATCCTATTGTTCAAACTGTGTGAGGTTGATTCAAGGATAAAGAAATAAACCAGTGGGATAGAGTTCCGAGACACACACACACACACACACACACTCTTCAGCTGATTTATGTTGAGATGTTGGGGACTCCTCCAATTCGGTGGAAAAAAAATGATGCTTTTCAATAAATGATGCCAGGTCAATTGGATATCTACACGAAAAAAAATGAGCTCTAGCCCCGTACCACACCATTCACAATAATTAATATGTAATCAATCATAGATCTAAATATGAGCCCTAAAACAAGCTTCTAAAAGGAAATACAGGAGGATATCCCAATAAAAAGGTACTAACCATAAAGAAAATATTGATAAATTGGACATCACTAAGAGTAACTCCTGTTCATCCAAAGCAAAAGTAAACCACAAAATAGAGGAAGATATTTGCAATAACTTCAATAAATGCGAATCCAATAATCCATCTACAATACAAAGGGCATGCGTCCGGACCAAGAACACGTCTCCAGACTCTGGAAAGAACCTCTACGAACGAAGAAGACAACCCAATTTTCAAATGGACCCCGGGGAACACCCAGGCGGCTGGGGCTGGCTCTAGGTCCCCACTGCTCTGCCTTGCGGGGGCCGCTCCGGCCTGGTCGCCTTCTCCGGGCGCATCCAGGGAACTCGCTCGGTCCTCCTTAAGCGGGGAAGCTCGGAAAGCGTCTCCCCGACTCCGCCCCCAGGGTTGCCTTTCCCTTAGAAGGCCAAGCCCCAAGCCCAGCCTCTCGCCAGCTGGGAGTCGCGCGCTGCCCACCTCGCTGCCCAGGCCCCCGACGCCGCGGCAGGAGCCCCCCAAGAGCGCGGGAAGCCCCGTGGACCTGGCGCTCCCGGCTCGGGCGTGGACGGGGCGGGCGCCGGGGCGGGGCGCGCGTCCTCGCGGGTCTGAATGGAAGGGTCGAGGTCGTCGTCGGCGGCGAGCAGATCCTGAAGCCAGAACTCCACCCCGGCGCCCGCGCCATGCGGCGGGAGAGGTGAGCGCGGCGGGCGTGGCGTCCGTGCCGGGGTGCCCGGGGTGCCACGGGAACGGCGAGGCCGGGGACACGCGCGCAGGACGCCAGCGGCGGAGGTGGGCGGCCCCGGGCCGGGGCGGGGAGGGCCCCCTCCACCCGGCTGAGCGCTTGTGCCCGCAGGTGCGGCGCCCCCCACCCGCGTCGCCGCCATGGAGGTGCTGCGGCGCTCCTCGGTCTTCGCCGCCGAGATCATGGACGCCTTTGACCGCTCGCCCACAGACAAGGAGCTGGTGGCCCAGGCCAAGGCGCTGGGCCGGGAGTACGTGCACGCGCGGCTGCTGCGCGCCGGCCTCTCCTGGAGCGCGCCCGAGCGTGCCGCGCCGGTCCCGGGACGCCTGGCTGAGGTGTGCGCGGTGCTGCTGCGCCTGGGTGAGTGCGCCCTGGTGGGATCCCCAGCTGCGGCTGCCTCTCACCTGCTCTTGTGACCACACAGGCGATGAGCTGGAGATGATCCGGCCCAGCGTCTACCGCAACGTGGCGCGTCAGCTGCACATCTCCCTGCAGTCTGAGCCTGTGGTGACCGATGCGTTCCTGGCCGTGGCTGGCCACATCTTCTCTGCAGGTATGCCCAGCCTGCCCGTCCCATGGGACCTCAGTCCTGATCTTGACCATCTCTCTCCCTGCAGGCATCACGTGGGGCAAGGTGGTGTCCCTGTATGCGGTGGCCGCGGGGCTGGCCGTGGACTGTGTGAGGCAGGCCCAGCCTGCCATGGTCCACGCCCTCGTGGACTGCCTGGGGGAGTTCGTGCGCAAGACCCTGGCAACCTGGCTGCGGAGACGCGGCGGATGGGTGAGCGCCTGAGTGCCCGTGTGGGTGGGAGATGCTTTCTAACGGTCTCCCTCTTCCCTCCCAGACTGATGTCCTCAAGTGTGTGGTCAGCACAGACCCTGGCCTCCGCTCCCACTGGCTGGTGGCTGCACTCTGCAGCTTCGGCCGCTTCCTGAAGGCTGCCTTCTTCGTGCTGCTGCCAGAGAGATGAGCTGCCCACCTGGCAGTGGCCGCAGCCTGGCCCTCTGGGCCCAACGCAGGAGGCCCTCAGCACCCGAACACATCTTCCTCCTCCCCACCCGAGCCTGGAGCACTCTAACCCTCGGAGACCCCCTAAGCCCCGTTCCTCCGCAGACCCAGGCCCTCCGGAAGGGGTGAGTGGGGAGGGGCTTTCCTGAGCCTGGAGCTGGGCTTTGGGGCAGCCTGCGACCCTCCCCGCTTGTGTCCCTTCTCCTGTGATCTCTGTGTTTTCCCTTTTCTTTCTGGGGCCAGGAAGTCAGGGTCAACTCCCAGGCCTCAGATGCAGGGGCCCAGAACACCTGCTCTCACCTGAGCCCCAGGTGAAGGGGCCCGGGAACACCTGCTCTCACCTGAGCCCCAGGTGAAGGGGCCCGGGAACACCTGCTCTCACCTGAACCCCAGGTGAAGGGGCCCGGAACACCTGCTCTCACCTGAGCCCCAGGTGAAGGGGCCCGGAACACCTGCTCTCACCTGAGCCCCAGGTGAAGGGGCCCGGGAACACCTGCTCTCACCTGAGCCCCAGGTGAAGGGGCCCGGGAACACCTGCTCTCACCTGAACCCCAGGTGAAGGGGCCCAGAACACCTGCTCTCACCTGAGCCCCAGGTGAAGGGGCCCGGAACACCTGCTCTCACCTGAGCCCCAGGTGAAGGGGCCCGGGAACACCTGCTCTCACCTGAGCCCCTGGTGAAGGGGCCCGGAACACTTGCTCTCACCTGAGCCCCAGGTGAAGGGGCCCGGAACACCTGCTCTCACCTGAGCCCCCGGTGAAGGGGCCCGGAACACTTGCTCTCACCTGAGCCCCAGGTGAAGGGGCCCGGAACACCTCCTCTCACCTGAGCCCCAGGTGAAGGGGCCCGGAACACCTCCTGTCACCTGAGCCCCAGGTGAAGGGGCCCGGGAACACCTCTCACCTGAACCCGGGGGTCCCATCCCAGGAAGAAGGGCCATCTCAGGACATGAGTCCTCAGGGGCCCTGCACATTCAATCTGAAGGTGACCCTGGCCTGGCTGAAGCTGGAAGAGCTGTGGGGACTCAGCCTGTAAACAGAGCGTAAGGTTCACATGCTGGTTGCTTAATCCGTTTCTGGAGGAAGAGTATGACACCCACTTGTGATGGGGTCCTTGTGCGGTGGGGACCGGGGCCGGCGGGCTCCAGGCCAGCACACCTAACCCATGGATGTGGAACCTACGGCCGAGAAGGAATGTTGCATGAGTCGGATCCCAGTCCATTGTCAGTGGAGGGTGAGGGTGACCCCATCTGCTATTTTTGTGCTCATCCTCATACAACCATTTGGGGATGTGCCTATTAGGGCTCCGTAAGAACTCAGATGCCTGGGAAGCCCAGCCCCTCAGGTGCCCCCACACACAGCCTTCCCTTGACGCCTACATTTCTAGGCACATGTGAGGCATCTTTCCTGGAGCCCCGAGCCAGCCCTGTCCCTCCCCAGTGCAGCATGGCACTCAGGAGATACAGGCTGGACATGGGGCAGTCGTTCTGGGGAGGCCTGGCCTAGCAGCCACCCACCTGAGCCCTCCCGGCCAGGCTTCGTGCTGGGGTGGGCCATGTGCCAGGACAGGAGGGTCCCGGCGGAAAGCCAGCCCCGGACTCATCGTGACATTGAGATCCCACTGGAGGGTAGGGGTGGTAATAAACTTCTCCAAACGATCGTTGTCATTTTAGACAGAATGTCACTGTGTGTGTGTTAAATAGC